TCCCAAAGTGCTGGCATTACAGATGTGAGCCGCTGCACCCGGCCCAAGGTTCTTATTATGTAACATAGATGGTAAATGTCTAAGGCGTTAAAAGGTGCCAGACTCTTAGTTAAATCTCCCTTAGATCAGGATAAAACCTGGAAAGAGGCTGGACGCGGTGGCTCATGCCTGTAATCCCAGCACTTTGGGAGGCCAAGGCAGGTGGATCACGAGGTCAGGAGTTCAAGACCAGCCTGGCCAAGATGGTGAAACCCTGTCTCTACTAAAAATAGAAAAATTATCTGGGCACAGTGGCAGGCACCTGTAATCCCAGCTACTTGGGAGGCTGAGGCAGGAGAATCGCTTGAACCCAGTGGGTGGAGGTTGCAGCACGCTACTGCACTCCAGCCTGGGCCACAGAGTGACTCTGTCTCAAAACAAAACAAAACAAAACAAAAAACCTGGAAAGGGGAGGGGATTCTCTACAGATTCTAGATTTTCCCCACAAAAGACAGCTTTTTGGAGCTATTTAAAAAAAAAATCAGAGGAATATATTTTGGGGGTAAAATACATTGATTTCTTTCAGGGCCTGCTATCTGTCAGGTGATGCTAGAGTCAGGTTGGAATTTGGTATCTTATTGCTACAAAGAGTCTGTTTTGTGTCTTAAGATCAGAATGCCTTAAGGTCTCTGTTTTAATGTTAATGCTGGTCAGTTGTGTCTGAATTCTAAAGGAAGGAGGGGGATAATGAGGCTTGTCCTAAACCTCTTCCCATCACAGCCTGAATTAATTTTTCAGGTTTATTTTGGAATGCCCTGGGCTGAGAGGGAGGTCCATTCAGTCGGTTGGGAGGCTTAGAATTTTATTTTTGCCTTACAGTTTCCCAAAACGTCCAGTGAACCTCGCCTCTCCTTTAGAAGTGTCGTCCCTGGAGCCCACGAAAATGTCTGCAAGATCTGCAAGGGCCACCTTAAAGCCCGTGCCACCTTAAGCAGGCCCCACCCCTGGCCTAGCCAATGGGCTGACAGCAGCAGTAGCTGCTGCCACAGTAGCTGACTGGTCACCCTGCCACCCAGTGCTCACACCCTCTGGCCAGTGCCTGGCTATGGCCCGACTGCTCAGGTCTGCAACCTGGGAGCTGTTCCCCTGGAGGGGCTACTGCTCCCAGAAGGCAAAGGTACCGGGAGAGAAGAGAAGTCCTCTGGAGGGGGGGACCCTGGCAGTGTGTTTCTTCCCTGCAGGGAGAGCTCTGCAGGGACTTCGTAGAGGCTCTGAAGGCCGTGGTGGGCGGCTCCCACGTGTCCACTGCCGCGGTGGTCCGAGAGCAGCACGGGCGCGATGAGTCGGTGCACAGGTATGGGAGGGTTCGCGGGCCCCTCCCCTGTCGCCCCGCTAAATCGCTGAGGGTCTGGTTCTAGGTGCGAACCTCCTGATGCTGTGGTGTGGCCCCAGAACGTGGAGCAGGTCAGCCGGCTGGCAGCCCTGTGCTATCGCCAAGGTGTGCCCATCATCCCATTCGGCACCGGCACCGGGCTTGAGGGTGGCGTCTGTGCTGTGCAGGTACAGTGGGGCTCCCTCGCCCGGCCCGAGGATCTGCAGTGGTCTTAGCACCTGCCCCAACCAGGGCGGCGTCTGCGTTAACCTGACGCATATGGACCGAATCCTGGAGCTGAACCAGGAGGACTTCTCTGTGGTGGTGGAGCCAGGTGTCACCCGCAAAGCCCTCAACGCCCACCTGCGGGACAGCGGCCTCTGGTTTCCCGTGGGTAGGACTCGCGAACCTTTCCTGGGACCCTGACCTGAGGCTGCCTTCTGTACGCCGCCCTCCAGACCCAGGCGCGGACGCCTCTCTCTGTGGCATGGCGGCCACCGGGGCGTCGGGGACCAACGCGGTCCGCTACGGCACCATGCGGGACAACGTGCTCAACCTGGAGGTGGTGCTGCCCGACGGGCGGCTGCTGCACACGGCGGGCCGAGGCCGGCATTTCCGGTGAGCGCCCTCTGCGGGGGGCCCGGGCTCTGTCAGTGCCTGGGGTCGGTGTCTTGGGTTCCAGCTTCGGCTTCTGGCCAGAAATCCCTCATCACACAGCCTGGTACTCACCTTGTGTGTCCCTGGGACGTAGGAAGAGTGCAGCCGGCTACAACCTCACGGGGCTCTTCGTGGGCTCCGAGGGGACGCTGGGCCTCATCACAGCCACCACCCTGCGCCTGCACCCTGCCCCTGAGGCCACAGTGGCCGCCACGTGTGCGTTCCCCAGTGTCCAGGCTGCTGTGGACAGCACTGTACACATCCTCCAGGCTGCAGTGCCCGTAGCCCGCATTGGTGAGCTGAGGATGGGGGCAGTCAGGGTGGGCCCTCACCTGGCCTGCCATCTCCCTGGATCCAGAGTTCCTGGATGAAGTCATGATGGATGCCTGCAACAGGTACAGCAAGCTGAATTGCTTAGTGGCGCCCACACTCTTCCTGGAGTTCCATGGCTCCCAGCAGGCACTGGAGGAGCAGCTGCAGCGCACAGGTATGCTGGGGTGGAGTGGGGCAGCAGGGTGGGCCCGGTGTCAGCCCCCCTTCCCCAACTGCAGAGGAGATAGTCCAGCAGAACGGAGCCTCTGACTTCTCCTGGGCCAAGGAGGCCGAGGAGCGCAGCCGGCTTTGGACAGCACGGCACAATGCCTGGTACGCAGCCCTGGCCACGCGGCCAGGCTGCAAGGTGAGCTGGGGCTGGGGTACAGATGGGGCCCACAGGGGTAACTCATAGGCTTCCCTCTGACCAGGGCTACTCCACGGATGTGTGTGTGCCCATCTCCCGGCTGCCGGAGATCGTGGTGCAGACCAAGGAGGATCTGAATGCCTCAGGACTCACAGGTTCTGCCCACCCTGCTGCTGGGGAGAGGTGGCTGGAGAATAGTTCTGTCCTCTGGGCCCCCAGGAAGCATTGTCGGGCATGTGGGTGACGGCAACTTCCACTGCATCCTGCTGGTCAACCCTGATGACGCCGAGGAACTGGGCAGGGTCAAGGCTTTTGCAGAACAGCTGGGCAGGTAGGAGCAAAGCCAGGGAGGGGAAGAGCTGAGCCCCCTGAGGATGTCTCCTTCCTGCCCCCAGGCGGGCACTGGCTCTCCACGGAACGTGCACGGGGGAGCATGGCATCGGAATGGGCAAGCGGCAGCTGCTGCAGGAGGAGGTGGGCGCCGTGGGCGTGGAGACCATGCGGCAGCTCAAGGCCGTGCTAGACCCCCAAGGCCTCATGAATCCAGGCAAAGTGCTGTGAAGGGGGTCTGAGCACTTAGCCCACAAGTTCCCTGACTACGGAGCCGGTTCTGGAACTTTTCTTCATGCCACGGCCCCTGCAAGGAAATAGATGCTGAGGCAGTCTTCCTGCCAGCGAGCCCACTGTATCTGGGCCCAAGGCCAGAGGGCCCAGAGAGAAGCCTGAGCACCGTGTTACCTCCCTGGCCCTCTGGCTGGCCCCAGGAGCCTTTGGTTCAGTAAACGACCCAGGGTGGTTCCCAGCAAAGCTGCTTCCTCTCTGCTCCTACGCATCCTGTCCTGGCGGGAAGAGAGCGTCTGGGTCCATTCAAGACTCTGATGACACCCCTCCCCGAGGCCTCCCACTGCCGGGGTCCCAGGACCCTTCCCCCTTCACCTGGTGACAGGAACACTCCTTTCCTGGTATGGAACGTGAGCTCCCGTGACATGATGATAGGTCTTCTCCTTGGGGCCTCCCCCAATAAATCTGTAATAAACCTGAAACCCACCTACAGCTACCTGGAAGTCAGCAGGCAGCACTTCCTC